ATTGAACAACTATGACTTACACAAAATCAGAGATAGACGAGGCTTCCCGTGCAGCCACTCCTGGGGTGACTGGAGTATGAAAGGATATTTGCACTTGCCTCATGGGTGCACCAAGTGTGATTAATGACACGTATTACATCAGTCCCACAAAAAAGTTCATTTTTTATAGTCACACTTTTAGATTTATATGAGAGTTTTCTATCTTATGTTTTTTAGAATCTCTTTCCACCATCTTCTGAAAGACGGTTTAATTCATGTTCATTTAGCCCACACTCTTTGTCTTCTATAGAGAGCTTTTTTGAAAGAGGGGAAAAGGAATTAAAGAAGTGGAAAAAATATGGCTGGTTGCGGTGGCTCACGCCTGTAATCCCAGCACTTTGGGAGGTCAAGGCAGGTGGATCACCTGAGGTCAGGAGTTCCAGACCAGCCTGGCCAACATGGCAAAACCCCATCACTACTAAAAATGCAAAAATTAGCCGGGCGTGATGGTGCACACCTGTAATCCCAACTACCCAGGAGGCTGAGGCAGAAGAATCCGTTAAACCCAGGGGGCAGAGGTTGCAGTGAGCCCAGATCGTACCACTTCACTCCAGCCTGGGTAAAACAGCAAGATTCTGTCTCAAAAAAAAAAAAAAAAAGTGGAAAAAATAACAAATAGAGAAAGAGCTTTGCTATATGCAGCCTTCAGCACTTAGGTTATTTCTCAGATTTACATAAAGACTTACTATCATCTTGACTGCAATCATGTAGAAAATGAACGGGTATAAAGTACATGAGGACAATTTAATAAAACCAGCTTTCTTTTCTTATAAAATCTCTGACGAAAGGAATCATTAGACAGAGACTTGCCTTGTATTTACCCAGGTCATGAGGCATGTCAGTGTGGTGATGTGCCTTTGGCAAGAAGTCCTTAATTAGAAATTCCTCGAGAGCTGCTCCCTGCAGGTGCTTCCTATGACACAAAGACAAAATAATTTACTAGGGAAGCCCTTACTAACGACCCAACATCCAGACACAGGTGAGGGAGAAGAAATTTCCTGACAGCCGAAGAGCAACAAGTATCATGATGGGGTGCTGGATTTTGAATGAGGGTCTCTCCACCATATTAGTAGTAAGTATCATTTTTGTTATTCAACTTTAAATTAATCATTGGTTCTCTTTCCTTTCTACTCTAGCTCTCATGGCTGGGAATAAATTTTTATCTGTTTATTGACACGTTCTACTGGTATGAAGAGGAGGAGTCTTTCCATTACACACGAGTTATTTTGGGTGTAAGTACAGTTTATGATTAAACATTATTTTTAATCTCTTTTTTATGTCTTTACATGTGGACAGTCAACACTGGCTTGGGCACGAGCATCCGCACTGTGCCTGAATTTTAACTGCATGCTAATTCTAATACCTGTCAGTCGAAACCTTATTTCATTCATAAGAGGAACAAGTATTGTAAGTACTAAAATATCTGAAATAATCTCAACCATAAATCAGGCATATTTTTTTGTTACTCTAGTGCTGCAGAGGACCGTGGAGGAGGCAATTAGACAAAAACCTCAGATTTCACAAACTGGTCGCCTATGGGATAGCTGTTAATGCAAGTAAGTACTTATTAATTGCTCAATGGATTTTAGGTGCATGTTTGGTGTCATCTCCTTGTCCTAGCCATCCACATCGTGGCGCATTTCTTCAACCTGGAACGCTACCACTGGAGCCAGTCCGAGGAGGCCCAGGGACTTCTGGCCGCACTTTCCAAGCTGGGCAACACCCCTAACGAGAGCTACCTCAACCCTGTCCGGACCTTCCCCACAGTGAGTTCCTGCATGCTAACAAGCTTCTCCCCGTTTCTTTTTTTGTTGTTGTTGTTTTTTTTAGAACACAACCACTGAATTGCTAAGGACAATAGCAGGCGTCACCGGTCTGGTGATCTCTCTGGCTTTAGTCTTGATCATGACCTCGTCAACTGAGTTCATCAGACAGGCCTCCTATGAGTTGTTCTGGTACACACACCATGTTTTCATCGTCTTCTTTCTCAGCCTGGCCATCCATGGGACGGGGTAAGTCCATACTGCGCTCCTCTGCAAGGATTTTTGTTTTGTTTTGCTTTTCTTAAATAACAAGTCGGATTGTTCGAGGCCAAACCCAAGACAGTCTCTCTCTGCACAACATCACCTTCTGTAGAGACCGCTATGCAGAATGGCAGACAGTGGCCCAATGCCCCGTGCCTCAATTTTCTGGCAAGGAACCCTCGGTAAGAATGAACCCAGGAGCTTTTAAAAATAACTTTTTCTCTCTCTCTCTGCTACTCTCTTCAGGCTTGGAAATGGATTTTAGGCCCTGTGGTCTTGTATGCATGTGAAAGAATAATTAGGTTCTGGCGATTTCAACAAGAAGTTGTCATTACCAAGGTATGCATGTAGCTTTATGTCTGAATAAAAGCCAAAGGCAAACAACTCTCTCACTCTCACATAGGTGGTAAGCCACCCCTCTGGAGTCCTGGAACTTCACATGAAAAAGCGTGGCTTTAAAATGGCGCCAGGGCAGTACATCTTGGTGCAGTGCCCAGCCATATCTTCGCTGGAGTGGCACCCCTTCACCCTTACCTCTGCCCCCCAGGAGGACTTTTTCAGCGTGCACATCCGGGCAGCAGGAGACTGGACAGCAGCGCTACTGGAGGCCTTTGGGGCAGAGGGACAGGCCCTCCAGGAGCCCTGGAGCCTGCCAAGGTTCGTGCCCATTTCTCTCATGTATAAATTGCGTCAAATAGGCTGCATTCCTCTATGATTCCAGGCTGGCAGTGGACGGGCCCTTTGGAACTGCCCTGACAGATGTATTTCACTACCCAGTGTGTGTGTGCGTTGCCGCGGGGATCGGAGTCACTCCCTTCGCTGCTCTTCTGAAATCTATATGGTACAAATGCAGTGAGGCACAGACCCCACTGAAGCTGAGCAAGGTACGGAAAAATCATTAGTTCACCCTTCCATGTAGATCCGTTCACTTGCCTTCTCTCTTGACAGGTGTATTTCTACTGGATTTGCCGGGATGCAAGAGCTTTTGAGTGGTTTGCTGATCTCTTACTCTCCCTGGAAACACGGATGAGTGAGCAGGGGAAAACTCACTTTCTGAGTTATCATATATTTCTTACCGGCTGGGATGAAAATCAGGTACTGATAAGACTCTGAGAATAAGCAATATTAAATGTCATCTAATGCCACAAATTTACTTTAGGCTCTTCACATAGCTTTACACTGGGACGAAAATACTGACGTGATTACAGGCTTAAAGCAGAAGACCTTCTATGGGAGGCCCAACTGGAACAATGAGTTCAAGCAGATTGCCTACAATCACCCCAGGTAAGGCAAGCTCTTGCTCCTCTCCCTGCCAGCATTTTATTTCCTTTTCTTACCCCTACTGCAGCAGCAGTATTGGCGTGTTCTTCTGTGGACCTAAAGCTCTCTCGAGGACACTTCAAAAGATGTGCCACTTGTATTCATCAGCTGACCCCAGAGGTGTTCATTTCTATTACAACAAGGAGAGCTTCTAGACTTTGGAGGTCAAGTCCAGGCATTGTGTAAGTGGCTGCAATCATACAGGTCAGGGATTTTCACTGATAATATCTCAAATCTTTTGTTTAGGTTTTCAATCAAGTTATTGATTCCAAAGAACTCCACCAGGAATTCCTGTGACGGCCTGTTGATATGAGCTCCCAGTTGGGAACTGGTGAATAATAATTAACTATTGTGAACAGTACACTATACCATACTTCCTTAGCTTATAAATAACATGTCATATACAACAGAACAAAAACATTTACTGAAATTAAAATATATTATGTTTCTCAAAGGCTTCTTAACTTTGTGGACTGTCATTCTGC